GCCCCGCTTTCTGACAAATGCCCTCCTGCCTCCCCACCTTAGCCCTCACTCTAAATTTTCTAGAAGGGTAGGAATTCAGGGGCTACGTGGGCATTGATGGCTGTGCACACGCAAGGGGTAGAAGTGGGAGTGCAGCGCAAAGCATGTTGCCAGGTAGAAAAGGAGAGAAAGCAGAAAAGGCCAAAGCCAAGGCCTGAAGTGAGAGGGGGCAGTGGTGGAGGATGATGCAGACCCTCCCTGGTAACCAGAGGAGGGCAAACTCCAACCGCAGAGCAGTGATGCCACTTGTGGGCCCTCAGATTGGAGAGGACCGAGAAGAGTGACAGGGCTGTGCGCTCTGGGGCACCTCATGCAGACGGGAGTAGGGAGGCTGTTTTTTGCGCGTGCATATGGCGGTGGCGGGTGGGGGGAAGGGGGAGATCCTGCTGCACTGGCCGCCCAAGTTGGGGGGCGAGCTCGGTGGTGACGCGCGGCCCTCACGTGACCCAGAGCTGCAGAGCGACGCAGCCTTCGGTGCAGTCGTCACTCGCGTCTGGCTACCAGCTCCCCGCTGCCCTGAGCTCGGCGGGCTGGCATTCGGCCCGGGGAAAAGCGGAGCAGGTAAGGGCTCCGGGGCCCGTGAGCCCCGGCCATGCCAGCAGCGGCTGACCGACCTCGGCGACAGGCGCAGAACAGCGCAGGGGGTCCCCGCCAGCTTTCTCCACACCCCAACATGCTTGGGAACACAGAGGCCCCCAGGGATGGGGAAGCAGGGGCGGCTGGGTTTCCAGGGGCGGCAGAGCCACCAAGAGCGATGGAAACCCACCCCCGAGTCCCTGCAGGAAAACAGCGAACACCGCGGGGGGCTGGGCGTTCGAGGGTGGGGTGGGGGTGGGGGGCGGGAGACGCGGGGCGCTGGCAGCGAGGGGAGCCCGGGCTCGGAGCACGGAAAGGGCCGGGCGGCGGCGGGTCTTCGCTAGCGTTCCGCTGCAGCAGCCCCCACCCCCCACAACCCCCACCCCGGCTCGACTGCAGGTCTGCGAGGCTAAGTGTCTCCGCGGCGCACCTCGCGGCGAGAATCCGGAGGAGAAGGAGACTGCAAGGATAGGCCCAGGTCGGTGCGAGGGACGGTGGTGGGGCGGGGGTCGGAACGTAAGGAAAGCCCAGTCTGAGACCCCAACCCCCTCCACCCCATCCCCCACTCCTATACCGGTCCTCCATTTTGGTGCCTGCAAAGCTCTGGGAAAGAATCCCGGGAAACGAAAAATGGTGGGTTTGGGGGAAGGGAGGTAAGGGGAGAAAGCTGGAGGGAGGGGCTTTAATTGGAGGCCCCGTAGAGGACGCGCGGAACTTCTAAGGTGGGAAAAAACGAAATTAAAAAATCCTTTGATATCAGGGCTCTGAATCCTGCTGGTCAGAGCACCAAGCATTCAGTCTCTCTCCTTGCCTTTGTCTTACTTGTGTTCAAAGAAAAACAACCAGAAAAAAAAAATCTCATCATGGCAAATATTCACCAGGAAAACGAAGAGATGGAGCAGCCTATGCAGAATGGAGAGGAAGACCGCCCTTTGGGAGGAGGTGAAGGCCACCAGCCTGCAGGAAATCGACGGGGACAGGCTCGCCGACTTGCCCCTAATTTTCGATGGGCCATACCCAATAGGCAGATCAATGATGGGATGGGTGGAGATGGAGATGATATGGAAATATTCATGGAGGAGATGAGAGAAATCAGAAGAAAACTTAGGGAGCTGCAGTTGAGGAATTGTCTGCGTATCCTTATGGGGGAGCTCTCTAATCACCATGACCATCATGATGAATTTTGCCTTATGCCTTGACTCCTGCCATTTATCATGAGATTAATACTGTGATTCCCGCTGTTTTCTTTTTCCTTGCATTTTCCTAATATGCCTTTACTGATCCGTTTGCTGTGAACCCTATGTTATTTCCATGTGTCAAGTGGGTCTTGTGTTGCCAGCTTCTATTTGAAGATTGCCTTTGCACTCAGTGTAAGTTTCTGTCAGCAGTAGTTTCACCCATTTGCATGGAAAAATTTAAAGCTAATAAAGCAATTTAAAAAGCAATCTATACATTTATTGTCTCATTAAAAATGTATACTTACATATAACAGATGAACTAAAAAAAAATCTGAGATTAAATACACTAGAGTGTTAATTGGTGAACATTTCTGTGTGTTAACTAATCCC